GTAAGATAAATCCCAGACTCCCACATTTTGCTTAATGACAGCAGATTTTTTTTTTTTTTTAACTGCAAAGCATTAATGGAATCCAAATTCCAGCCTGGCTTAGGAGATCAACAGTAACGCTCTTGATTTAATGGTTTTGCAGACTCTTGAAGACATTGTCATCCATTAAAGAAAAAATTTTAAATTACTCTTGAAAGAAAATGTCTTGGGTGATAAATGTAAAAGATTTGAAGCAAGATTAGAAAAAGCTTGAGAGAAGAATCTCTTTAAAAATTTTACCAGATTTTCCCCATTGTCGCCAAAATGGGTCAAATAATAGATTTGCCTACAGCTTCATGGAGACTATTTTTTTAAACAGAGCATTTTAAACATTTAAATATTGGTTATTTGCCAAGGCACACACTGAAAATAAGGGCCACTTGGCCGAGAGCAGAATTGAGTCTTGGATCCCAGGATGCTGGTTTTAGGCTTGCTCCCGGAAAGAGGGCAGCATTTGCCATCCCCCTCCTTTTGCCCTAGGAGTTGAGCACTTTCTGCAGTACTTAAGAGTGTCCAGGGAAGATGTGGGAGTCAGGTGAATAGTTCCCATCGCCAGTAACCCCAGAGCGCCTCCCCCTGCGTTGTTTCCTTTTAATGTTAGATCCGCCGCCTGGGTGCCCATACTTAGCTAAGGCCCCTCAGTTTATTTTCCTGAATTGCGCTTGGAGATCTTTTCCTGGGGAGCTGATAGCCAGACTTCTAGGGGCTTGACTGCTTTTCCCAGACTAATCTCCTTAAAGACCCGTTAAGCAGGGGAGAGACGGTGGAGACTGGATGAACTGGACAGTGGGGGTAGGGAGAAAGGGAGTGGCCGTGTTCCTGCGGTCCGCTGGGATCCGGCAGGTCCAGGGTGAAGGAGATGGGGCTGGAGAGGCTGAGCAGTCCGGGTTCGCTGTCCGCCACTTCGGCGCGGAATCAGAGCAGGACTTGCTGAGCCCTCCTACCGCTCCCTTTCCCCCTCCCCCTCTGTCTTCCCTTCTGTTTCCTTTTCCCTCCCCCTGGAGCTGTAGCGGCAGCAGCAGCAGGAAGCCGAGCCGGGTTGAGCGACTCGGAGGCGAGCGGAGGAGCTGGAATATGGGGAGTCAGCGAGGACGGTGGGGCCAGGAGCCCTTGGGAGGGCCTACGGAGGGAGCGGCCCCAGGCGCTTTCTAGAGCGTGAGCGGTGGGGGAGCAGGCGCAGGGTGGCACGAGCGGAGGCGGGGCCCGGGCGTGGGGCACGGCTGGGGAAGCTGCCGCCTCCGGCCCTGCCCGGCTGCCTCCGCCGCGGCCAGTGGCTATGGAGCAGGCGGGCACCAGACCTGCGGCGACAGAGCATCCACGGCTCCGGCGGCCCATGCCCTGGCTGCTGCTACTGCCTCTCCTGCTGCTGTTGCTGCTGCTGCTACCTGGCCCTGCGGCCTCCCAGCTGCGATACTCTGTGCCAGAGGAGCAGGCACCCGGCGCGCTCGTGGGCAACGTGGCTCGCGCGCTGGGGCTTGAGCTGCGGCGCTTGGGGCCGGGTTGCTTGCGCATCAACCATCTGGGTGCGCCCAGTCCGCGCTACCTGGAGCTGGACCTGACGAGTGGAGCGCTCTTCGTCAACGAGCGCATTGATCGGGAGGCGCTGTGTGAGCAGCGGCCTCGCTGCCTGCTCAGCTTGGAAGTGCTGGCGCACAACCCCGTGGCGGTGAGCGCCGTTGAGGTGGAAATATTGGACATCAACGACAACTCACCGCGTTTCCCGCGGCCCAACTACCAGCTTCAGGTAAGCGAATCGGTGGCGCCTGGAGCGCGCTTTCACATAGAGAGTGCGCAGGACCCCGACGTGGGCGCCAACTCAGTACAGACCTACGAGCTCAGCCCCAGCGAGCACTTCGAGCTGGACCTTAAGCCCCTGCAGGAGAACAGTAAAGTGCTTGAGCTGGTGCTGCGTAAGGGCCTAGACCGGGAGCAGGCAGCCTTGCACCACCTGGTTCTCACAGCCGTGGATGGGGGCATCCCAGCCCGCTCGGGTACGGCACAGATCTCTGTGCGTGTCCTGGACACTAACGACAACTCTCCTGCCTTTGACCAGTCCACTTATCGCGTCCAGCTACGGGAGGACTCACCCCCAGGCACATTGGTGGTGAAGCTGAATGCCTCAGACCCGGATGAGGGCTCCAATGGTGAGCTCAGGTACTCCTTGAGCAGCTACACGTCGGACCGGGAGAGGCAGCTCTTCAGCATAGATGCCAGTACCGGGGAAGTGCGAGTAATTGGGGGGCTGGATTATGAGGAAGCCTCCTCCTACCAGATCTATGTGCAGGCGACTGACCGGGGTCCAGTGCCCATGGCAGGTCACTGCAAGGTGCTGGTGGACATCGTGGACGTGAATGACAATGCCCCAGAGGTGGTGCTCACGGACCTGTATAGCCCAGTGCCTGAGAATGCTACACCCAACACCATTGTGGCCGTTCTCAGTGTCAATGACCAAGACTCAGGCCCCAACCGGAAAGTGAGCCTGGGTCTGGAGGCCACACTGCCTTTCCGACTGAATGGCTTTGGAAACTCCTATACACTGGTGGTGAGCGGCCCACTGGACCGAGAGCGGGTGGCTGTCTACAACATCACGGTGACAGCCACAGATGGGGGAATACCGCAGCTCACATCCCTGCGTACACTGAAGGTTGAGATCTCTGACATCAATGACAATCCACCAAGCTTCCTGGAGGACTCCTATTCCATCTACATACAGGAGAACAATTTGCCAGGTGTGTTGCTCTGTACTGTGCAAGCCACAGACCCAGATGAAAAGGAGAATGCAGAGGTGACCTACTCCCTTCTGGAGAGGGAGATTCAAGGGCTGCCAGTCACCTCCTATGTCTCCATTAACAGTGCCAGTGGCAGCCTTTATGCTGTCAACTCCTTTGACTATGAGAAGTTTCGGGAGTTCTTTGTGACTGTGGAGGCTCAGGACAAGGGGAGCCCACCACTGAGCAGCACTGTGACTGCCAACGTATATGTGGTGGACATGAATGACCATGCCCCTCACATTCTGTACCCTACCTCAACCAACTCGTCAGCAGCCTTCGAGATGGTGCCTCGAACTGCCCCTGCTGGCTACCTGGTCACCAAAGTCATAGCTATGGACTCAGACTCTGGGCAAAATGCTTGGCTTTTTTACCATCTAGCCCAGACTTCTGACCTGGACCTCTTTAAGGTAGAGCTGCACACAGGAGAAATTAGGACTACCAGGAAGATGGGAGATGAGAGTGGTAGCACTTTCAACCTGACCGTGGTGGTCCGAGATAATGGAGAGCCATCACTATCAGCCTCTGTGGCCATTACAGTAGCTGTGGTGGATAGGGTTTCCAAAATCCTCCCTGACACTCAGAGGCATGTTAAGAGCCCTCGGACATACTCTGAAATTACCCTTTATCTAATAATAGCATTAAGCACAGTGTCTTTTATATTTCTTTTGACAATCATCATTTTGAGCATCATCAAGTGCTACCGCTACACTGCGTATGGCACTGCATGCTGTGGAGGCTTCTGTGGAGTAAGGGAAAGGTCCCCTGCAGAACTGTACAAACAAGCCAACAACAATATTGATGCCAGGATACCGCATGGCCTCAAAGTGCAGCCTCACTTCATTGAAGTTCGAGGGAATGGCTCCCTCACCAAGACCTACTGCTACAAGGCCTGTCTGACAGCAGGCTCAGGGAGTGACACTTTCATGTTTTACAATACAGGGGCCCAGACAGGACCAGGGCCTTCGGGAGCCCAAGCAGCAGTGACTGACAGCAGGAATCTCACAGGCCAAAGTGGTCAGAATGCTGGGAACCTGATTATTCTCAAAAATGAGGCTGTTTCTCAAAATGAGGTGAGACAGTGGTCAGGGGGTCTTCTACAAACTTTAACAGAAAACTCTCTTTGTGATTTTGCAGCCACGACAGCCCAACCCTGACTGGCGTTACTCTGCCTCCCTGAGAGCAGGCATGCACAGGTATGTATTTCCCTCCTCATTCACTCAGAAGTTAACCGTTATCTGGGTCTGTGTGTTTATTCAGCTCTGTGCACCTAGAGGAGGCTGGCATTCTACGGGCTGGTCCAGGAGGGCCTGATCAGCAGTGGCCAACAGTATCCAGTGCAACACCAGGTAAAGAGCTGGGGTCTCTCCATTCTTTCTTGCTGTTAATGATTTGTAATGTTTTGTCTTTCAGAACCAGAGGCAGGAGAAGTGTCCCCTCCAGTCGGTGCGGGTGTCAACAGCAACAGCTGGACCTTTAAATACGGACCAGGCAACCCCAAACAATCCGGTCCCGGTGAGTTGCCCGACAAATTCATTATCCCAGGATCTCCTGCAATCATCTCCATCCGGCAGGAGCCTACTAACAGCCAAATTGACAAAAGTGACTTCATAACCTTCGGCAAAAAGGAGGAGACCAAGAAAAAGAAGAAAAAGAAGAAGGGTAACAAGACCCAGGAGAAAAAAGAGAAAGGGAACAGCACGACTGACAACAGTGACCAGTGAGGTCCTCAAATGGAAACAAGCCACTTAGCCAGTTTTTGTAATAATGGCAAATCTCTCCCATGTAGCAATTCCCTGCTCCTTTTTCCTATCTACATGAGCCCTCTTAGAGACCTCAGAAATCTGCAGAAAGTTCCCTGTGTCTGTCTAGAACGCATTTAACAGGTTTTGTCGTAAAAGCTTTACTAAGTCTGGTGTTAACTCTTTCTCTCCACTCTGGCTTGTTTTCAGAACCTAAAAAGCAGACCCAAGTTTCCTTTCTCCTCCGCCGCAAAGGAGAGGCTTCCCAGCCCCGCCAGTGAGAGGTTGGACTCTCTGCCCTGTGCTCCGGGGATCCTGTCTTGATGACACTTGCAGGGCAGGCTGAAAAGTTTTGAGATTGAGCAGCTTGGGAGTTTGTGGCCACTGGGTATGTGTGGCTACCGCGGGTATGCGAGTGCCAGATATTGGCTGAGACGAGCCAGCTTAGACTAATTGGTACAAGGAAGGCAAGAAAACAAAGACAAATAAACAGCGGAAGTTATCAGTATGGAGGGGAAGTGTAAACTTAAAGGGACCAGACTTTCTAAATCTTACAACTCAAGAGGTGGCAGCCACCCTCTAGGAGACAAAACTACCCCCACTGACAAGGCTTTAGGAGACCCTAAAGTCTGTTGGCTGTGACGTCATTATACCTAAAATCTGCATCATACCTGCAAGCCAACAGTTCAGTGTTTTAACAGAGAACCACCCTGGGAAACAGAAGCAGATCTGATGTGTTTCCTATACATGTCCTGTGCTCACTTTATTAAAAATTCTTTTGCACACAATGTTTATGAAAAGGCCAGATCCTTTTCCAATACTTATGCAAAAGCAAAAGAAAACCCCGACACCTCACCTTTCGCTGTTTGTTGTTTCATAGATTTATTTAAAAAAAGAGAAAGTCTATAGCTATAAATCTTTAAAGAGAAATATGAATACAATTCCCCTAAACTCTCCTCAAAAGAGAATTCAGTCTACAGCCATTTAAATGATCATTGCTGCTACAGAAGTGCTTTAAGAGAATTGCCTGAAACATCTGTATTATATCGGCCACCTGCCAATCACAGCTTTACTCTTTCAGGTCACTCTGGGGCTGCCTCTTGCATGTATTACTAAATAAAATGATCTCTCTTTCTCTCTCTCTCTCTCTTTTCTAAGAAACAATTATGTGCACTTTGATACACAACCTTCTCTAACCAACTATATATCAAGACCCAAAAATTGAAGAAAAATATTGTTTTCTCATACAGTGAGCAGATTTTTCAATCTACTAATTCTGTGACTTGTCTTGGTGTGCTAGCCTACACCTTCTCTTTGGTTTAGTTTTCCTTTTCTATAACACTCTGAATTGCTAATCTTACTAACACCTATGATGTTACCTGAAATCAATCTCCCATATGTATGCTGTATGCTATGCTAAGACTCCTGAAATATACTTACTCTGTGCTTGTGTATGTGAATGTTAATGCAACTATTACCTAGAGTGAACTTTAAGCTTTATTGTTGAATGTAATTCCATTATATTTCCTTTTGTACACCTGTGAAAAAGTGGAGTAGTGTTTTTTTAACCATTGTTAATCAGCTTTTGTGTATGAAAGACACAGTAAAATTTCTTTCTTAAATCAAGATACTGGTGATTCAAGGAATTTTATTTATGGTCCAGCCAAGAGCCATCTCGTGCCAAGACTTCTGCTGGCAAGGGAATGGATAAAGCTGTTTTGTTCTAGTAACAATTTTGGAATGAATACTGACAATATTCCATGAGGGTGTGCAAGCACAAATTTTACCAATCTGACCTCTTTGAAGTTGCAGAATGCTTTGAAATTCTAATGGTATCTGAAATATCAGCTCATAGAAAGTAACAAAATTTGCTGTCACCTTAAATAAGACATTTTAATTTTGTTATAATGTACAATTTAGAAGTTTGATTAATTATATTATCTATTTAGGCATTAATATAAAAGAGGTAGGAGTCTGTTATTTAAAAAAAGCATTAAATTTAAAAAAAAACTGTCTTGTCTACTTTTAGCTTCATTCTCCCATATTTTGAAGGGTGTGTAACTTCAGCTCTGCAGGATTGCATGGGGTAAAACTTGTTACCAACACATGTGAACCATTGCTACATTGTAGGTTGTGATCATTTTGCCCCACTGAAGCCCATGTATCTGACCTTACGTGCCTTTTGAACTAGGAGAATCGGGCTAATTTATTAATGATGATAATTATAATGTATCTGTACAGCACTTTTTACATTTGCGAAGTGCTTTCCAATCCATGTTAGTTACTAGTTATTACAGCTGTAAGGATAAAACACGTCATGTGGATTCATTTTGAATTGGTGCTATTGGTATTTCCTCTGTTATTGCTAATAAATGAAAATGGTGGTATGAAAGAAATGGTGGTCATTTCTAAGAATAGGAGGAA